GCCCGCTAGTATTTTGTATTTTTAGTAGAGATGAGGTTTCACCGTGTTAGCCAGGATGGTCTTTATCTCCTGACCTTATGATCCGCCCGCCTCAGCCTCCCAAAGTGCTGGGATTACACGCGTGAGCCACAGTGCCCGGCCAGAATGCATTTTTCCTCCCACACCAAAGCACCTGCAGTATGGGTGAAGCAGCCTGGAGCCTGGCTGCATAAGCCTGCACAGCAGGAGGGTCCCAGCAGGAGGGTAGAGGTGCCACTGCCTGGGTCCAGCTCACAGGCTGCCAGGGAGGCTCCGATCTGGCTCCCTGGTGCTGGCAGTGTCCTGTTCCCAGGATCTGCACGTGGGGGTGCCTTCCTGCATCTCCCCATCAGTGGTAGGTGCTCCTCCCAGCCCCCTCTTGCAGGCCTGGAGACAGCGGCCTGCACCTCAACCCTACTGCATGCCAGTGAAGCGAAGCACCCCGGGCCAGAAGCCCCACAGCTGTTGGCCCTGGTTTGGACACCAGGCAGGGGGCACCACAGCAGGAGCTAGCAGCCCAGCCCCGATTCTGTGGCCCCGAGTGCCCCGTTGCTGATGGCCCTGTGTTCTGGGTGCGGACCAAGGAGGAGCAGGTGTGGAAGGCGCCTCAGGCAGGCCCTGGGCTCCGTGGGCGTCTTGTGCTCGGAGATTTTGAGGCCATTTGCATCCAGCTCCGCCAACCAGAGCTCTAAGCTGCAGCGGCGGCCACCCGCAACAGCGCCACCACTAGTGTCTTGGGGGCTTTCTTCAGAGGAGGCTGTCAGCATCCTCGAGTTCCAGGCGCTCTAGCCCCAGTCCTGCTTCAAGAGGCTTTTTCCCACCACAGGCTTCTCTCCTCAGTGGCCAGAAAGCTGGGCCAACTCCCATGAACTTTGCCAGTAACGCAAGGCTGTCACTGACATTTGTGGCGCCAAGACTTGCGCACGCGGATTGCACACATCGGCCACTTCCTGGACCACGTGCAATGACACGCGCACGCCTCACGCACACGCCGCATAACGTCTGAGGCGCGCGCCCCGCACGCGCGCCCCGCACGCGCATAACGGCTTGGCTTACCTGTAACGGGTACACTTCGCTTCGCGTTCCTCGCTTGGCCTTGCGTTCCTAGCTTGGCTTGGCTGTTAGTAGCTTTGCCTGGTGTTTCTTGCTTGGATTGGCGTTTCCTCCCTCGCATTCCTTTGCTGGACTTGACCTTTTCTCTGCTGGGTTTGGCATTCCCTTGACTGGGCTGGGTGTTTCCTTGGGAGGGGGGGCTTGGCCTTTCCTGGGGTGGGCGTGGGGTCCCCCTGGTGGGCGTGGGCTTTCCCCGGGTGGGTGTGGGTTTTCCCTGGGTGGGGTGGGCTGGGCTCCCTTGCTGGGCTTGGCAAGTTTTGGCTGGGATTGACCTTTCTCTTCAAACAGATTGGAAACCCAGGGTTTCCTGCTAGTTGGTGAAACTGGTTGGTAGACGCGATCTGTTCGCTACTACCGGCCTCCCCTGGCTGTTAAAAGCAGATGGTGGCTGAGGTTTGTTCAATGCCCGCTGCCTCTGCTGTGAAGAAGCCATTTGATCTCAGGAGCAAGATGGGCAAGTGGTGCCACCACCGCTTCCCCTGCTGCAGGGGGAGCGGCAAGAGCAACATGGGCACTTCTGGAGACCACGACGACTCCTTTATGAAGACGCTCAGGAGCAAGATGGGCAAGTGTTGCCACCACTGCTTCCCCTGCTGCAGGGGGAGCGGCACGAGCAATGTGGGCACTTCTGGAGACCATGACAACTCCTTTATGAAGACACTCAGGAGCAAGATGGGCAAGTGGTGCTGTCACTGCTTCCCCTGCTGCAGGGGGAGCGGCAAGAGCAACGTGGGCACTTGGGGAGACTACGACGACAGCGCCTTCATGGAGCCGAGGTACCACGTCCGTCGAGAAGATCTGGACAAGCTCCACAGAGCTGCCTGGTGGGGTAAAGTCCCCAGAAAGGATCTCATCGTCATGCTCAGGGACACTGACATGAACAAGAGGGACAAGCAAAAGAGGTAACCGGGCCTGGGATGGGAGGAGGCGGGACTACAATTTCCTGAAGTCTTCTCACTCTCATAGGACTGCTCTACATTTGGCCTCTGCCAATGGAAATTCAGAAGTAGTACAACTCCTGCTGGACAGACGATGTCAACTTAACGTCCTTGACAACAAAAAAAGGACAGCTCTGATAAAGGTATGCAGTAGTCAACTATATCAGCGTGAGATCTTATAATTTGTTTTTGGTCTAATACTGACAGGCCGTACAATGCCAGGAAGATGAATGTGTGTTAATGTTGCTGGAACATGGCGCTGATGGAAATATTCAAGATGAGTATGGAAATACCGCTCTACACTATGCTATCTACAATGAAGATAAATTAATGGCCAAAGCACTGCTCTTATATGGTGCTGATATTGAATCAAAAAACAAGGTATAGATCTACCAATTTTATCTTCAAAATACACATATTGTTTTTGTTTTATATTGTTTTACAGTGTGGCCTCACACCACTTTTGCTTGGCGTACATGAACAAAAACAGCAAGTGGTGAAATTTTTAATCAAGAAAAAAGCTAATTTAAATGCACTTGATAGATATGGAAGGTATGGTTATTTCTTTTAATCTGTGTGTTGTTTTCTAAAGGAGAAATTATCTCTGTAATTTTAGAACTGCCCTCATACTTGCTGTATGTTGTGGATCAGCAAGTATAGTCAATCTTCTACTTGAGCAAAATGTTGATGTATCTTCTCAAGATCTATCTGGACAGACGGCCAGAGAGTATGCTGTTTCTAGTCATCATCATGTGTAAGTGTTTACATGAAAAGGCTAGTTAATGCAGTAATTTGGTTTATTACATTTTTATACATAGAATTTGTGAATTACTTTCTGACTATAAAGAAAAACAGATGCTAAAAATCTCTTCTGAAAACAGCAATCCAGGTAAGACTTGTGATAATGAATTACTTTAGGTCCATTTTAACTGAATATATGGATTTCTCAACAGAACAAGACTTAAAGCTGACATCAGAGGAAGAGTCACAAAGGCTTAAAGTCAGTGAAAATAGCCAGCCAGAGGCATGGAAAATTTTAAGTTTAAATTTTTGATTAGCAAATTAACCTTCTATTTTTGCATCTGCAGAAAATGTCTCAAGAACCAGAAATAAATAAGGACTGTGATAGAGAGGTATACCTTTATGTTCAAATGTTTCTGTGGAATAACCATCCTTAATATCAAACTTCCACTCAAGGTTGAAGAAGAAATAAAGAAGCATGGAAGTAATCCTGTGGGATTACCAGAAAACCTGACTAATGGTGCCAGTGCTGGCAATGGTGATGATGGATTAATTCCACAAAGGAAGAGCAGAAAACCTGAAAATCAGCAATTTCCTGACACTGAGAATGAAGAGTATCACAGGTAAGCCTATAGGAGATAACTATATGCTGTCACAGTATTTCATGAAAATTAAAATTTCTTCTAGTGACGAACAAAATGATACCCAGAAACAACTTTCTGAAGAACAGAACACTGGAATATCACAAGATGAGATTCTGACTAATAAACAAAAGCAGATAGAAGTGGCTGAAAAGGAAATGAATTCTGAGGTATTTTCTTTAGTCATTATCAAATGTTTTCAGTGCTAACTAAAAGTTCCCTTTGTTTACTTAGCTTTCTCTTAGTCATAAGAAAGAAGAAGATCTCTTGCGTGAAAACAGCATGTTGCGGGAAGAAATTGCCAAGCTAAGACTGGAACTAGATGAAACAAAACATCAGAACCAGCTAAGGGAAAATAAAATTTTGGAGGAAATTGAAAGTGTAAAAGAAAAACTTCTAAAGACTATACAACTGAATGAAGAAGCATTAACGAAAACCAGTATTTAAGTACAGTGGACAGCTTAGGATTTTGACAACTGAGAATGCTCAGTTCTGAACTGGAGAATGTAAGACACAACTAGGAAACACTGGAAATGGAAATTCAATCATGTCATTGTAGACTGACTACTGCTCTACATGATTGTGATCAAAGTCAGATAGCTGAAAGGGACTTCTTTCCAGAGAACAAACATCAACAGGTTTATTTACAGGAGAAAATGAATTCTTATATATCTCACCTAAAAGATAACAGTGAGATTCTTTCTGAACAACTCTAACGCTGACAGTAAAATTAACAACCTAAAAATTAAGCTCCATCACACAGGATAAATTCTGAGAGAAAAGATGAGGCAGGCCACCATCTTTCCTGTTTGGGCAACTTAGTCATTCCAGCGTGCGGGCTTTGGAGAGTACAAACTCACCAGGGACAGAAGAGATCCTGTGGCATAGCACAGCTGCTTTACCAAATCATGACCAGAATGCTTCTGTAAGCAGGCCCCTGATCCTGTTCCTCGTCACTGGACAGGATCTCCCACCTGAGGCCTCCAGCTACACCCACCAGTGTTCCCTGGCCAATGGAGATTTGAAACCTTCCTGGGACAGAGTTCCCAGAGAGAGGGGTGGGCCATGATGGGCAGGTCTTCCTGGCCTGGGTCTCCAGCCAGCCCCCCACTTGAGCCTTCAAGCCAGTAGCAACTCAGCAACTCCCTGGACAGAGCTTCCAGGAGCAACAGAAATCCTCTCTGCCACTGCCTCTGCAGTGGAACTGCCCTTGCTACCCTCAGAATATCAAGGGAGCAAAGACCCTAAGTGCCATATTGACACCTCCAACAAGCTGCAGTTGACACAAGGAACAAGTCAGTCCATCTTCCACGGGTACAACACACCCCTTACTGCTCATCACCAGACAAGGAACCCTGGCTTGGGCCCACAGCACAGACCCTCCATCCTGGGGTGATTACATTAAGTAACTCCTAACTTACACCTCTCTGGGGTGGAGCCCCCAGAAGACAAGGAAAGTGGTGGAGCAGCAAGTCAGCTGATGTGGAGCCCGGAGGGCAGGGACATCTATGTCTCTAGGCTCCACTTGCTCTTATGAGACACTTTATCCCAGCACTTAAGGAGTGCTGAGGTCAGACCAGCCCCATCTCACGTGCAAGATTGCCCAGCACAGATCAGGTCTAAGAGTTCTCTTCCTAAAAAGGGGGACTTGCTTAAAAAAGAAGTCTGGCCGCGTTTGTGTAGAGCAGTTGTGCTGTGCTGAGGATTCACTTTTGAGAGAGTTCTCCTCTGAGACCTGATCTCTGCTGGGCAGTCTTGCACATGAGATGGGGCTGGTCTGACCTCAGCACCCCTTAGTCTGCTTGCCTCTCCCAGGACCCCAGCCAGGCCACACCTGCTTAGAGGGCACTTCTGGGTGCCCACACCATAGCTTCTGTACAAGCGGACCGTGGCTGATCAGTGGAGAGCTGCAGCAAGGTGACCTCTACAGCCACGTACCAGCCTGCACATTACCTCTCCATACTGCAGCCCTTTATATGGAAACTTTCTACATCACTTAGCTGTGTGTGTTTACACAGGTGGGTTTTGTTGTACTTGCCCTAACAGCATATGGGAATGCAGCACACACCCCAACCCACACCAACTGCCACTGAAGATGAAGCCATGGTGGGCACAGAACCAAAAACCCCACCCCTGCTAGCATCTCACCCTTGAGGTAATGCTGTGCAGAGGAAAAGGGACCTTCTTATACCCTGAGTGACCACTGTTGCTTGGGGGGGATCAGAGAAGGCACCTTCACTGGCCAGCCACCCACCCCAAACCAGAACTACCTCCAGTGCAACAGCACACACAGTCAGCAGGGGCCCCCTGGCCCACACCCCAGCTGTTTTGCCTCCACCACTAGGTGAATGCCCACAGGGAGGCAGGGACTTTTGCATCTGCTAGCATTCTGCCACAGCTGCCGCACTTTGGTCCCCTCAGTGCGGTGGACTCCAAACCTCGAGGAGCCAGAGAACAAAGTTGTGGCCCAATACAAGTTCCCCAGAGTTAAAGCACACAGTCCAAGCATTGGGAGCTGCATGTTGGCCCCTTAAAATCCTCCAAACACAAAACCTGTTGGCTGAATCCACCTTACACCACAATCAAATCCTCAAGGTCATCAGATATAATAAAGGAAAAATACCCTGTCCAAAGGTCAGCAGCCTCAAAGATTGAAGGTGGATAAGCCCATAAAGATGAGAAAAAGACTGTGCAAGAACACTGAAAACTCAAAAATTCAGCATGCTTTCTTTTCTCCAAATGACTGCATCAACTCTCCAGCAAGTGTTCAGAACTGGGCTGAGGCTGAGATGTCTGAAATGATACAAGCAGAGTTCAGGATATGGGTAGGAACAAAGTTCCCTGAGTGAAAGAGGTATGTTGTAATCCAATACAAGGAAGCTAAAAATCATTGTAAAACATTGCAGGAACTAACAGACAAAATAGCAAGTATAAAGAAGAAAATAACTGACCTGACAGAGCTGTAAATCACACTAGAAGAATTTTCATAATGCAGTCACACGGTGATTGTGTGTGATTGCATTATGAAAATTATTGTAGTATGTGTGGGCACCTGAGAGTGCCCTGTAAGCAGATGTGGCCAGGCTGGGGTCCTGGGAGAGGCAAGCAGACTAGGGAGGGCTGAGGTCAGACCAGCTCCATCTCATGTGCAAGACCATCCAACAGAATAGACCAAGAAGAGGAAAGAATCCCAGAACCTGGAAACTGGCTTTCTGAAATAAAACAGGCAAACAAGAATGGGGGAAAAAAGAATGAAAGGGAATGAACAAAACATCCGAGAAATATGGGATTATATAAACGACTAAATCTATGACTGATTAATGTACCTGAAAGAGATGAGGAGAATGGAACCAACTTGGAAAACACATTTCAGAATATCATTCATGAGAATGTCCCCAACCTAGCCAGACAGGCCAACACTCAACTTCAGGAAATCCAGAGAACCTCAGTAAGATATGCCATGAGAAGATCATCCCCAAGACACATAATCATCAGATTCTCTGCGGTCAAAATGAAAGAAAAAGTGTTAAAGGCAGCTAGGGAGAAAGGCAACATCACCTGCAAAGGAAATTCCATCAGACTTAGCAGACCTCTCAACTGAAACTGTACAAGCCAGAAAAGATATTCAACATCTTAAAGAAAAGAAATTTCAACCCAGAATTTCATGTCCAGCAAAATTAAGCATCATAAGTGAAGGAGAAACAAGATCCTTTTCAGACAAGCAAATGCTGAGGGAATTCATTATCACCAGACCTACCTTACAAGAGCTCCTGAAGGAAGCACTAAATATGGAAAGAAAAGACCACCACCAGCCACTACAAAAACACACTGAAGTACACAGACAAGTGATGCTAAAAACCAACCACATACATAAGTCTGCAAAAAAGCCAGCTGACAGCATGACGAGAGGATCAAATCCACACATACCATTACTAACCTTAAATGGAAATGGGCTAAATGCTCCAATTGAAAGACACAGGGGGCAAGCTGGATAAAGAACCAAGACCCATTGGAGTATGCCGTCTTCAAGAAACCCATCTCACATGCAGTGCCCTACATAGGCTCAAAATAAAGGAATGGAGAAAAATATTTCAAGGAAATGGAAAATAGAAAAAAGCAGGTGTTGCACTCCTAGTTTCTGACAAAGCAGACTATACCAATAAAGATTAAAAAGAAAAAAAAAAAGACAGAGGGCTGGGCGCGGTGGTTCACGCCTGTAATCCCAGCACTTTCGGAGGCTGAGACAGATGGATCACAAGGTCAGGAGATCGAGACCATCCTGGCTAACACGGTGAAACCCCGTCTCTACGAAAAATACAAAAAATTAGCTGGGCATGGTGGCGGGTGCCTGTAGTCCCAGCTACTTGGGAGGCTGAGGCAGGAGAATGGTGTGAACCTGGGAAGTGGAGCTTGCAGTGAGCCAAGATCGTGCCACTGCACTGCAGCCCAGGCGAGACAGTGAGACTCCGTCTCAAAAAAAAAAAAAAAAAAAAAAAAAAAAAGAGAGAAGGAGATTACAAAGGTGGTCCTGACCTTTGATAAATCTCATTATTGCTTGATACCAACCTGGGCTATCTTTATTGCCCAAACCAATAGGATAATGTGCTGAGGTTAGGGAGCTTCTCCCCTGCAGAGAATCCCTGATCTCCCAAAATTTGGTTGAGATCTAAGGTTGATTTTGCTATACAACTCCTTTTCTGAAGTTTTACTTATTTCCAACAAGGCAAGTTTTCCTGCTTCCGTGATGATGGAGAGCAGGCACCTCCTTTCTTGAGTTTCAGCTTGCTTCTGACAGGGAAGGTGAGTGTAAGTTTTTTCCAGCTTCTAAGATGGCAGAGAACAATCACCAGCCTGAGACTTATTTCCAGGTAAGTAGCTGAATTAGAGTTTTGTCTTAAAATATTTTATTAATGTAGTTTGATGATCTTACAGCAGAGCTGGAAGCTGTATCTTCAAAATATGTCTGTTTGACTCAAAACAATCAAGGTATTCAACAGGAGTTATTATGTATGAAAAAATACAACAGGAATGTAAAAATCTTGAGGAGGCTAAAAAGATGTTGGAAAAAGTAATATTAAATCTTAAAAAACGTATGGAAAGTACACATTGGTGAAGACACATTGGTGAAGTACAAAAATATAAATTGGATCTAGAAGAAAGGGCAATGCAGGCAATGGAAAAATTAGTACAAATCCCTTTACAGGTTAGTTTGTAAAATCAGGTAAGTTTATTTATTCTATCATTATAACAAAATCGATTTTTCACAGTAATGATTCTCAGTGTGGAGTCATTTGATTATTAAGACCCATTGACATGAGATTACATCCTCTGCCTATAAAAATCCTGGAAGAAAACCTAGGAAATATTCACCTGGACATTGCACTTGGCAATGAATTTATGGGTAAGTCCTCAAAAGCAATTGCCAGAAAAATATTATTCATTTTCATCTCTCTATAAACTTTCAGATAGAAAATGCAGTTGAAAGATATTTCATAAAGGAAGAAAAAGTAAGAATACAGGTGAGAGATATTACTGAGATTTTCTTTCAGTGTAACTATTAACTTTATTGAATTTCTTTATCAGCTTTAACCGTTTATTGTGGTGGAGTCTTTAAGATTTTCTCTACCTTGAGTGCGCCAGGCGCGGGGAGCCTAGGACCTGGAGCGAGAGCCGCCTACCTGCAGCCGCCGCCCACGGCACGGCAGCCACCATGGCGCTCCTGCTGCGCTTCGTGCTCCTGTGCAGAGCCGCGGATTTCATCAGAGGTTGGAGTATCACTACTCCTGAGCAGATGATTGAAAAAGCCAAAGGGGAAACTGCCTATCTGCCATGCAAATTTACGCTTAGTCCTGAAGACCAGGGACCACTGGACATCGAGTGGCTGATATCACCAGCTGATAATCAGAAGGTGGATCAAGTGATTATTTTATATTCTGGAGACAAAATTTATGATGACTACTATCCAGATCTGAAAGGCCGAGTACATTTTAAGAGTAATGATCTCAAATCTGGTGATGCATCAATAAATGTAACGAATTTTCAGCTGTCAGATATTGGCACAGATCAGTGCAAAGTGAAAAGAGCTCCTGGTGTTGCAAATAGGAAGATTCAGCTGGTAGTTCTTGGTAAGCCTTCAGGTACAAGATGTTACGTTGATGGATCAGAAGAAATTGAAAGTGACTTTAAATTAAAATGTGAACCAAAAGAAGGTTCACTTCCATTACAGTATGAGTGGCAAAAATTGTCTGACTCACAGAAAATGCCCACTTCATGGTTAGCAGAAATGACTTCATCTGTTATATCTGTAAAAATGTTTCTTCTGAGTACTCTGGGACATACAGCTGTACATCAGAAACAGAGTGGGCTCTGATCAGTGCCTGTTGCGTGTAAACGTTGTCCCTCCTTCAAATAAAGCTGGACTAATTGCAGGAGCCATTATAGGAACTTTGCTTGCTCTAGTGCTCATTGGTCTTATCATCTTTTGCTGTCGTAAAAAGCGCAGAGAAGAAAAATATGAAAAGGAAGTTCATCACGATATCAAGGAAGATGTGCCGCCTCCAAAGAGCCGCACGTCCACTGCCAGAAGCTACATAGGCAGTAATCATTCATCCCTGGGATCCATATCTCCTTCCAACATGGAAGGATATTCCAAGACTCAGTATAAACAAGTACCAAGTGAAGACTTTGAACGCACTCCTCAGAGTCCGACTCTCCCACCTGCTAAGGTAGCTGCCCCTAATCTAAGTCCAATGGGCGCGATTCCTGTGATGATTCCCGCACAGAGCAAGGATGGGTCTATAGTATAGAGCCTCCATACGTCTCATCTGTGCTCTCCGTGTTCCTTTCCTTTTTTTGATATATGAAAACCTATTCTGGTCTAAATTTTGTTACTAGCCTCAGAATGTATCAAAAAATAAGTTAATCAGGAGCTGTAAGGAATATATTTTTAAAAATTTTTGTTTGGTTATATCGAAATAGTTACGGGCATTAAAGTTAGTAAAGACAAGTTTACCATCTGAAAAGGCTGGATTTTCTTTAAGAGG